ATCTGCGTCCTGCCAGGCACCTGCAAATGGGGACGAACACGGCGCAGCTAGAGGGGCTGACAGGCTAGGGAGAAAACCACTGGTAGCCGCGGGCACCCCACGCCCTGGGAGTGAGGCGGCAAGGGACAAGTCTCCCGCCCCCTAGACTTGCCTCGCAAATACTTGCGGGTCGAGGGCGCGAAGGCAGCAGGATGCAGCGATAGACTTGGACTAGGTGGTCCAGGCTCTACTTCCAAGTGGGCCATTGACAGGCGGGGCGGCCCTCAGCACAAAATCACCAGGCTGGATGCTCCAGGGTTTCCCAACATTACTCGCTCAGAAGAATCATCTGGGGAGCTCCTTAATGAGAAAGATTCCCAAGCCCCTCTTCCAGAGAGTGAAGTCACTGGGATTGGGCTGGGCCCAGCCAGGTGTTACTAATAATAAGACAAGTTTGGAAAACCCTGCGAGTGTAGATGATCTCCTGGTATGCTCTTTATAAGAACCGATTTTCATATTAAAATAGGTTTCTTTTAACTCAGTGAAACCGGGCGCGTTTTCCTGGCCCACAACCAAGCCACTGAAGGCCCCAGAACACTTCACTCTCAAAAGGTCACGTGAGGCTGGCGCGGTAGCTCACGCCTGTAATCCCAGCACCTTGTGAGGCCGAGGCCGCGGACTGCTTGAGCTTAGGTGTTCGAGACCAGCCTGGCCAACATGGCGAAACTCGGTCTCTACTAAAAATACAAAAACTAGCGGGGCGTGGTGGTGCCCGCCTGTAATCCCAGCTACTCCGGAGGCTGAGGCGGGAGGATCGCTTGAGCCTGGGAGGTGGAGGTTGCAGTGAACCGAGATCGCGCCATTGCACTCTAGCCTGTGAAACGGAGCAAGACTCTGTATCCAAAAAAAAAAAAAAAAAGTCACGTGAGCCGGGGTCACCGGAGGCGTCCCCCAACCGACTGGGCTTCGGAAAACCAAGGGGCGCACGCCGCCCCGCCCCGCCCCGCCCCGCGACTACAAGTCCCATCGCGCCCCGCGCTCGCGCACACTACGCCAGAACAAGATGGCCGACGCGGCGGCCACAGCTGGGGCCGGTGGCTCCGGAACGGTAAGGGCAGGAAGCGCGGGCTCGGAGCCGAGCTGTGGATGAAAATCTCTCTGCTGATTCACAGAGATCGGGAAGTAAACAGTCCACTAACCCTGCCGATAACTATCATCTGGCCCGGAGGAGAACCCTGCAGGTGGTTGTGAGCTCCTTGCTGACAGAGGCAGGGTTTGAGAGTGCCGAGAAAGCATCCGTGGAAACGCTGACAGAGATGCTGCAGAGCTGTGAGTACATGGAAACACTTGGCCTTGGAGTCGAATAAGTTTTATGCCTTTAATCCCCTCTTAGACATTTCAGAAATTGGGAGAAGTGCCAAGTCTTACTGTGAGCACACAGCCAGGACCCAGCCCACACTGTCCGATATCGTGGTCACACTTGTTGAGATGGGTGAGTATACCTTCAGTTTCCAGTTCTTCGATTGGGCAGTGATTTTTGTTTTCCTGTCTCTTAGGTTTCAATGTGGACACTCTCCCTGCTTATGCAAAACGGTCTCAGAGGATGGTCATCACTGCTCGTAAGTGACTTTGAACTGAGGTACTTAGCAATTGGAGGGGTAATCAGTTGTGACTCTGTTGCAGCTCCGGTGACCAATCAGCCAGTGACCCCCAAGGCCCTCACTGCAGGGCAGAACCGACCCCACCCGCCGCACATCCCCAGCCATTTTCCTGAGTTCCCTGATCCCCACACCTACATCAAAACTCCGGTGAGTGATGAAGCACTGGGACTGCGCGTGGTTCACCCCAGTGTCTTTGCTGCTCTCTTCGTAGACGTACCGTGAGCCCGTGTCAGACTACCAGGTCCTGCGGGAGAAGGCTGCATCCCAGAGGCGCGATGTGGAGCGGGCACTTACCCGTTTCATGGCCAAGACAGGCGAGACTCAGAGTCTTTTCAAAGATGACGTCAGCACATTTCCATGTGAGAGTTGCCCCACTGTGTGGACCCTGTCTAGTGGACTCATGCCTCTCTTCCAATTCGCCAGTGATTGCTGCCAGACCTTTCACCATCCCCTACCTGACAGCTCTTCTTCCGTCTGAACTGGAGATGCAACAAATGGAAGAGACAGATTCCTCGGAGCAGGATGAACAGACAGACACAGAGAACCTTGCTCTTCATATCAGCATGGTGGGTTCCACCTTCTGCCTACCTCAGAGTATATGTTGTGCTTTATTTTGGCTTTTGCTCAAAGGAGGATTCTGGAGCCGAGAAGGAGAACACCTCTGTCCTGCAGCAGAACCCCTCCTTGTCGGGTAGCCGGAATGGGGAGGAGAACATCATCGATAACCCTTATCTGCGGCCGGTGAAGAAGCCCAAGATCCGCAGGAAGAAGTGAGTTGGAGGCTGGGGTCCAGAGAGCCTTCCCAGGAGGCTCCATGGTTCCTCTTCTTTCTAGGTCCCTCTCCTGAGCTGAGAAGGAAACCTGGCTTGTACAGGGGCGCAGATTCCACCCTCCCGGGGAGTTAAAGCCACTCAAGGGAAGAAGAGGGTGACCTCCTCATGGCCAAGCCGAGGCTGCAGGGTGTGATCGGACATGATTTTCATGGCAAACCGTCTTATTAAGATGACCTATTTTCACTGGATGTTTGGGTTGAGGAAGATATGAACAGAATAATGAGAATTTTTTTTTTTATTTTGAGATGGAGTCTTACTCTATCACCCAGGCTGGAATGCAGTGGTGTGATCTCAGCTCACTGCAGTCTCAGCAACCCTGGGTCCAAGTGATTCTCCTGCCTTGGCCTCCCGAGTAGCTGGGACTAGAGGCAAGCGCCACCATGCTGGCTAATTTTTGTATTTTGAGTAGAGATAGGGTTTCGCCATGTTGGCCAGGCTGGTCTTGAACTCCTGACCTCAAGTGATCCACCCGCATTGGCCTCCCAAAGAGTTGCGATTACAGGTGTGAGCCACCACGCCCAGCTAATTTTTGTATTTTTAATAGAGATAAGGTTTCGCCATGTTGGCCAGGCTGGTCTTGAACTCCTGACCTCAAGTGATAACCCGCCTCGGCCTCCCAAAGTGCTGAGATTACAGGCGTGAGCCACCGCACCCCACCAGAGACTTTCTTAATCAATCAGGCTATGTGGTGGGGCATAGCAGCAGCCAGTGACTTCGTTCATTATCACAGGATTTGATTCCTTTGAAACTCAAGAGACCAGGGAAAGTGACAGGAAGGAAAGGGCTCTTTGCTGCTGTGCTTATTACAAGGAAGACTGTTTGTCCAGCGTGTATTTCAGGATATCTGGATCCCTTTTATTGACTCACAATTTGTGGCACCACTTTCTCATCCCAGAACTTCATTCTTATTTCTCTCCTCATCTGGCCTCCCAAGTGCTCCGTTGAGCTGATGAAAAGTTCTTTGTACTCCCTCAACGTGTCGGAAACAGGAGGCCACACAGCACAGCTTTGTTTGGGGTGGGCAGGAGTCAGGAGTCTTGAGCAGATGCATCACTGTGAAGAAGAACGACATGTCGGGGCTGCACCTGTCCTCCCGTCGGCATTTGACGAAAGCTCCCTGAAGCGGGGCAGCACTCTCCTCCTGAGAGATTTACCATTTATTGCCCCTGTGAGGAATGTGTGCTTGGGAACTGCCAAGTCTTACCCCTTCTGGAAGAAGAGGTTTTCTCTGACAAGAGCCTAGAGCGTCGGCTCTATTATGCTGGGACTTGACAGAGGAGCCATGGGGTTTAAACAGTAGGAAAGAGGGGCTACGCGCAGTGGCTCACGCCTGTAATCCCAGCACTTCGGGAGGCGAAGGCAGGTGGATCACTTGAGGTCAGGAGTTCGAGACCAGCCTGGCCAACATAGTGAAACCCCGTCTCTACTAAAAATACAAAAATTAGCCGGGTGTGGTTACTCATGCCTGTAATCCCAGCTACTCGGGAGGCTGAGGCAGGAGAATCACTTGAACCTGGGAGGCGGAGGTTGCAGTGAGCCGAGATCGTGCCACTGCACTCCAGCCTGGGTGACAGAGCGAGACTCCATTTCAAAAAAATAAAAAAAGGATAAAGTAAACAATAGGAAAGGATTTGGTGGGGTGAGGGTGGGGTGTTGAGGGCTGGGCCTCATCTTGTATTCTGAAAGCTGAGAAACGGCTGGTCAGCTGGAAGGCTGGTGGATGGGCAGGAGTGAGCCAAGCTGAGGCGTTCTGCAAGAAGCAGGTCTGAGTCTGTCCAACCAATTTGTATCCTGTGGGGAGAACAACTTCATTCTTAACATACCCTACAAACCAGAAAACAAGTTTTTAAGGAAGATGCTGGGCATGCTGATAGCTTTTCTGGTCTCCTAAGGAAGAGTTTTTAAAACTAAATCCAAGGAAGAAAAATGTAACAACACGTGGAAGTGAACACTGGATGAATAAGCTTGTTTCCCAAATTAGAATCCTAACGTCCATATTTAGCTTCATGTATTCCCCTTTGGCTTCCACAGTTCAACTCCTTTTATTTTGAGACAGGGTCTCGCTGTGTCGCCCCAGCTGGAGTATAGTGGCACTACCTCGGCTCACTGCAACCTCCACTCCCCGGGTTCAAGCAATTCTCAGAGTAGCTGGGATTACAGATGCCCGCCACCACATCTGGCTAATTTTTTTTTTTTTTTTTTAGTAGACACGGGATTTTGCTATGTTGCCCAGGCTGGTCTTGAACTCCTGGCCTCAAGTGATCCACCCGCCTTGGCCTTCCAAAGTGTTGAGATTACAGGCGTGAGCCACGGTGCCCAGCCCATCTCTTAGTCTTCCATTCCCTTGGTGAATTTGGAAACTTGAAAAACTTGGGGACTTGACAGCAGGCTCCATGTTCTTCTGGCCTCACTGTACTGTGTAAGGAAAGAGCTGCTTGTCAGGAACGGAAGAGGGGACGCTAGTAAAAAAAAAAAAATTGGATTCCCCAACTGGACTAAATAGGAGTTTTTCAGGTTTGTAGTAACGTGAAACTCTCCTAGATCGAAGCAGTTAGACTGGCCTATGTGGCCTTCTCAGGGTTTGTGATTCAGTTCTTAGCGATTCTTGGCCTGATAAGTTTATGAACACAGCCCCACATTCAAGCCGTGGCCAATCCCAGCTGTTCTCACTGCTCTTGGGAGGTGTTGTCCCAGTCAGTGTTTCTGCAGCTTCCATTTGTTGTTGTTATCCAGTGTAAGCACCTGTTGAATGCAGATGTGCTGAGTTAGAGGTGGGATTTGGAAAAGGGCTGCTATTTCTGCTGTTGAGATTTCAGAGGCTATACTCTTTTTTTTTCTTTTCTTTTTTTTTTTTTTTTGAGACGGCATCTCACTCTTATCGCCCAGGCTGGAGTGCAATGGCGTGATCTCGGCTCACTGCAACCTCCACCTCCTGGGTTCAAGGGATTCTCCTGCCTCAGCCTCCTGAGTAGCTGGGATTACAGGCACCTACCACAATTCTCGGCTAATTTTTTTTGTATTTTTGGTAGAGACGGGGTTTCACCAGGTTGGCCAGGGTGGTCTCGAACACCTGACCTCAGATGATCCACCCACCTCGGCCTCCCAGTGTGGGTGGGATTACAGGCATGAGCCACCGCGCCTGGCCTCAGAGGCTATACTCTTATAATTTTGTTCTGAGGGGAGACAGGGAAAGGGTTAGACAACTTGAAACATTGACCCTGTATAAAAATGCAAAATTCTCAATGTGTATTTATAAATTTCTATTTTTTATAACTTTATGGGACTTCTTAGAGGCCAAAAGTAGTAAACATGCAGATTAAAAATGTTTATGAAAATCTCAATAAAAATTCATAATAAAAACTTTGTAAATAAATAGAACTGTAAGCTTTGAACTTAATTTGTGTTCAAAAGTTAACAGCAATGTGGACAAATAAGTCAGGCTTAGCCCTTGTGTTGGCCTAAGCACACCTGGGAACTTAGTAAAACTTTTATTTTGGAAATTTTCAAATACAAAATTAGAGAGCAAAATATATGAACCCCTGTATATGCCTCATCAAGCTTCCACACTTGTCAGTAGCTTGTTGATTCTGTTTCATCTGTTTCTCCCACTTTTTGTCCTTTATTTTCTTTCCTCCTGGAGTGTGTGTGTGTGTGTGTGTGCGTGTGTGTGCGTGTGAGACAGAGTTTCGCGCTGGAGTGCAATGGTGCAATCTTGGCCCACTGCAACTTCTGCCTCCCGGGTTCAAATGATTCTACTGCCTCAGCTTCCTGAGTAGCTGGGATTATAGGTATCTACCACCACCACCACGCCTGGCTAATTTTTTCTTTTTTTTTTGGAGACGGAGTCTCGCTCTGTCGCCCAGGCTGGATTGCAGTGGATTGTCAAGATTGCAGTGGTGCAATCTCAGCTCACCGCAAGCTCCGCCACCCAGGTTCACGCCATTCTCCTGCCTCAGCCTCCCAAGTAGCTGGGACTACAGGTGCCTGCTACCACGCCCAGCTAATTTTTTGTATTTTTCAGTAGAGATGGAGTTTCACTGCATTAGCCAGGATGGTCTCGATCTCCTGACCTCATGATCCGCCCGCCTCGGCCTCCCAAAGTGCTGGGATTACAGGCATGAGCCACCGCACCTGGCCTAATTTTTTTGTAGGTTTAGTAGAGATGGGGTTTCACCATGTTGGCCAGACTGGTCTCCAACTCCTGACCTCAGGTGATCACCTGCCTCAGCCTCCTAAAGTGCTGAGGTTACAGGCGTGAGCCCCCGCGCCTGGCTCTTCTGGAGTATTTTTAAATGCAAACTCCAGACCTGTGTCATTTAATCTAAATGTGTCTATACGTATCTCTGATTGATCTTTCTTTAAATTTTAATTTTGGAATAATTATAGATTCACAAGATGTTGCAAAAAATGTTGAGAGAGATCCTATGTACCCATCACCCACTTTCTCCCAGTGGTAGCATCTTGCATAACTGTGGTGCAATATCAAAACCCTTGCATTCAGTTTCAGTGTACAATGTAGATGGTATATTAGTACAATGCATAGAGCTTATTTAGTTTTCACCATGTGCACGTGTGTGTTATGTGTGTGTTGTTCCGTGCAGTTTCATCGTGTAGATTTGTGTAACCACCAGCACACAAATGGTGAAGACACAGAACCATTGCATCAGTACAGTTCTCCCTCATGCTGTCTCTTTGCAATCACATCCACCTCTCTGCTCTTCCACTTCTCTCCTGGCAGCCACTACTCTGTTCTCTATCTCTAATGTTATTGAAAGAATGTTATAAATTGAATCATAAAGTATGTGACTTTTTTCTTTTTGAGACAGAGTCTTGCTCTATCGCCTAGGCTGGATGGAGTGCAGTGGAGCGATCCCAGCTCACTGCAACTCCTCCACCTCCCGGGTTCAAGAGATTCTCCTGCCTCAGCCTCCCAAGTAGCTGGGATTACAGGCATGTGCCACCACACCCAGCTAACTTTTGTATTTTTAGTAGAGATGGGGTTTCACCATGTTGGCCAGGTTGGTCTCCAACTCCTGACCTCAAGTGATCCGCCCACCTCAGCCTCCCAAAGTGCTAGGATTATAGGTATGACCCACCGCACCTGGCCGAGTATGGGACTTTTTGACGTTGGCTTTTTCAGTTCTGCATAATTCTCTTGAGGTCCATCTAGGTGGTTGTGTGTATCAGTAGTTCCTTTCTTTTTATTGCTGAGTAGCATGGAGGCACCATAGTTTAACACAGTTTCTTTAACCATTCACGCATTGAGACAAAAAAAGTTCTTAATTCTGCGAACATCAACTTCCTGTGCCCAGGTGCAAGTGCGGGGGCAGCTGGCCCAGGGTAGAGCTTTACCATGGACCCTGGCGCTCCTGGAAAAAAATTCAAGGTATTTTTCCTCCTCTTGGAGCGTGTGGCCTACCTCATCTCCATTTGATTACTAGCTTTTCTTTTTCTCCTTTGTTAAACAGTTATTTAATTTTGAAGAGATAATATATGTATACAGTATAAAATTTAAAAGACAGAAAAAGATATAAGTGATAACAAAATATCTTCCTCCTCCCCTGTTTCCCAGAGGCTCAGACCTCATCCCTGGCAGCTGCTATTATGTTACTGTCAATATGACCTTATGTATTCTTCCAGAAGTATTCTGTGCATCAAATGCAAATACTTATATTTTCTACTTCTCAGTGTATTTTTTGGTGATGTTCCATGTCAGTAATAAAGAGCTTCTCTGTTTCGTGGCTGCATGGTTGTTGTATAGTTCTACCATAAC